TTGCCACTGTCCCCAGGGTTGGAGGGCCCCAGAGGGTATGGGGATGATACTTGGCGTTTCTCACTCTTCTGTGGTACTCATAGCAGTGAAGAACAGACAGTGGCAGCACGCAGCAACAGCCAGAGCCCTTGCTAGAAGCACCCAGAACTGGCTGTGCAAATTTATTTCAATCCTGCCCAAAACTCCTTCACCTTAAAATGCCTTGGAGGTGGCTCTCATCAAGACAAGAAAGCAGGGTGTGGTGGCTCACACCTGTAATCCCAGCACTGGGAGGCTGAGCCTGGAGGATCACTTGAGGTCAGGAGTTCGAGACCAGCCTGGGCAACACAGCAAGACCCCATCTCTACAAAAAGTTAGAAAATTAGCGGGATGTGGTGGCCCCCGCCTGTAGTCCCAGCTACTCAGGAGGCTGAGGTGGATGGATCGCTTGAACCTAGGAGTTTGAGACCAGCCTAAGCAACATAGCGAGACCACATCTCTAAAAAAAAAATTTTTTTTTAACCCAGAAGAAAATTAGCCAGGTGTGATGGCTCACACCCGTGGTCCCCGCTGCTTGGGAGGCTGAGGTGGGCAGATCGCTTGAGGCTGCAATGAGCCGAGATCTCACCACATCAATCCAGCCTGGGGGACAAAAAAAAAAGAGGAATCAAAGCAATGACCCAAGTTATGGCCTCAGGGACTTCCAAAATCAGAGCCCTAATCTGACCAACCCGCCCTGACGCCTGTAAGAAAACGACTCTCACTTTTCATTGGCTGACCCTCCCGGAGTTGAGACCTTGCTTCATTTTCCTTGGTTGTTGCTGCTGTCACGTCTTCCCGCCACGCCCACTTTCCTGCCGGCGCCCAGTGAGCGTTGAGGGAGAGTGATTTGCAGCCGGTCAGGGGCGGGAGTTCGCGGCAGCAAACCTGCTTCCCCCTCCCACGCGCCACCGCCCCCGCCCCGCCCCCGTCCAGAGGCCCCGCCCCTAGCCGGGCCTGGCCCCGCCTCTCTCTCCCGAGAGGGCGGGCACCAGGCGGCGGCCGCAGCCGCAGGAATATGCTGGAAGGCGGCGGGCGGGCGCCCGCGAGGTGCTGAAAGGACAGTTCCCGCCGCCGAACTTAGCCCGCGGGTGGGGCGGCCCGGGAGCCAGCGGGGCACGTGAGCGATGGAGACCATCTGGATCTACCAGTTCCGCCTCATCGTGATCGGGGACTCCACCGTGGGCAAGTCCTGCCTCCTGCACCGCTTCACCCAGGGCCGCTTCCCCGGGCTGCGCTCCCCCGCCTGCGACCCCACCGTCGGCGTGGACTTCTTCTCCCGCCTGCTGGAGATCGAGCCGGGCAAGAGGATCAAGCTACAGCTCTGGGACACGGCGGGACAGGAGCGGTTCAGGTAGGGACCCCGGGGACCTTGGGCACCGCGCCCTTATACAACCTTTTTTCTCTTCATTTTTCAGATCAATAACCCGATCTTATTACCGCAACTCAGTTGGTGGATTTTTAGTATTTGACATTACTAACCGACGATCTTTTGAACATGTGAAAGATTGGCTAGAAGAAGCAAAAATGTATGTACAGCCATTTCGGATTGTATTTCTGCTAGTGGGACATAAATGTGATTTAGCTTCACAACGTCAAGTTACAAGGGAAGAAGCTGAAAAACTGTCAGCAGACTGTGGAATGAAGTATATAGAAACCTCAGCAAAGGATGCTACAAATGTTGAAGAATCCTTCACAATCTTGACGAGAGACATATATGAACTTATTAAAAAGGGAGAAATTTGTATTCAGGATGGCTGGGAAGGGGTTAAAAGTGGTTTTGTTCCAAATACTGTGCATTCTTCTGAGGAAGCAGTAAAGCCCAGGAAAGAATGCTTCTGCTGACTTCAAACATGCTGAAGAACTAACAGGAACAGATTGGGTGTCAGTTCAGGATAAATACCAACATTAACAGCAGAATGATGCAATGAAAGAATTTAAAAAGGTTACAAACCCACACCAATACTATTTTATAAGGTATTTGATTCAGAGCATGATGCTTACTTGTTACACTACTAGATTGGGTATTTTGCTAAATTACCAAGCAAAGCAGACAATCTTTTTCTTGAAATTACCTCCATTCTTACTTTGTTAGCATACGCTGACCTTAGTGTCCAGATATGTCACTATTACTCATTTTTCTTGACAGTTCAAATGGATTTTTGTGCATATATAGTCAATTGAAAAGATTTTATCAGGAATTACATTCTCTTGAGTTAATTAATATTGAATAGCAAAATGCATTTAAATATGCACTGTTCACCTGCAGAGTAAACAATCTCAGAAGTATCGACTAGGACGTAAATAGCAGTTCCTTATATAAAGTACCAGGTTTTTTCCCCATTCTCTGGAAATGTTTGTCCTCCCTTAATTTTGCCTCAACACAAGAAAATAAGTTTTATGTCCATTTTTGTTCCCTAATTTATTGCTTCTAAAAATGCATTATGTTTTACAAAGATATCTAAGGATCCAAGCAAACTACTTTAAGCAAATATTTGTAAAATTAAAAACGGAGGACCGCTCACCAAATGTTTGAAATGTTGCTTTTTTTTTTTGAGACAGGGTCTTGTTTTGTCACCCAGGCTGGAGTGCAGTGGGGCAATCTTGGCTCCCTGCAACCTCTGCTTCCTGGGTTCAGGTGATTGTCAGTACCTTACCTCAGCCTCCTGAGTAGCTGGAACTGCAGATGTGCGCCACCATGCCCGGCTAATTTTTGTATTATAAGTAGACACAGGGTTTCATAATGTTCCCCAGGCTGGTCTCCAACTCCTCGCCTCAAGCAATTCGCCCCCCTCGGCCTCCAAAGTGCTGGAATTATAGGCATGAGCTGCCGTGCCTGGACTATCAGCAGCACATGTTTTGCTGTTACGGTGTACTGTTCGTATTTAGACAAGAAGAACAAAATTTATTTATGTATTGACATTTTCAAAGAAAGTAAATGCAATTTACTTTGAACTATTGTCAAAATTATTAATATAGGTAAACAT